CGAGTAGCTGGGATTACAGGCGTCCGCCACCACGCCCAGCTAGTTTTTGTATTTTTAGTGGAGAAGGAGTTTCACCATGTTGGCCAGGCTGGTCTTGAACTCCTGATCTCAGGTAGTCCACCCGCCTAGGCCTCCCAAAGTGCTGGGATTACAGGCGTGAGCCACCGTGCCCGGCCAAAATCATTTGCTTACTGAATGATACGGAAAATATGAGTGAACAAAAAAAGTATTGAAAAAGATGAGTTGATGGCAAAGGGAGGGAATTAATGTTTAGTGAACACTTAATTGGCAAGTAATGTTCAGAGCATTATATAAATTGTCTCATTTAATCTAACAAGAACCTTTTGAGGTAAATACGTTATCCCAATTTATAGAGGAGGAAACTAAGATTTATAAGGATCTCATCAATCAGAGAACTCTTAAGTGGCACCACTGGACTTTGAAAGGAAGTCTGCCTGATGGACTCTGAAGCTCATCCTCTCTCTATCCTCCTAATGCATATAATGACGCATTTGTTATCTACTGACTTTTATAAAATAAACAAGGAGGCTTATGCGATTGTACAGCCCGAGTTCGCAGGAGATATGTGACCACTTTTGATCTGATTCCGGAAGCAAATTCACTTTAACAGTGAGGTGCCGTGATCTTTATGTCATTAGCGCATATGATATGGGTATCATTTGTTGTGAAAGACACTAACCCATGATGTTTTTGTTTACGTATATCTGTAAATGTATCAATTCTGTAGTTGGTTAATTTTTAGTTACGAAAAAATGAACCAAGATGTAGTCAAGATTTGGCTTAAATGTTGAACGCATAATCACCAAAGAAAATTAAATAATGAGCTTTGTGACACCTTTCAGTTCGCCAACAGACTGATAAAACCAGTACAAAGGGGGAGGGCCGGGACCGAGGGGGCGGGACGGTGAGAAACGGGAATCGAGCAAGCGCAGAAACAAACAGATGTTAATGGAGGCGTGAAGGCTACTGCGCTCTCACTTTCCGAACTGTCGTAAAGAGCCCTAGTGTCGTGCTCTCCTCGGTAGGGGAGGAATTGGTTAGGCGGCGGCGGCGGCGAAGCGGCGGCGGCGGCTGTAGGGGAGCAGCGGCAGTGGCGGCGACGGCGAGGAGGTGTTCGGTTTGCGCAGCGTAGAAACGCCCGCAGCTTCAGAGAAGGAGTTCTTGTGGGACCAAATTAGGCATTCTGAACCCACGCCGGCTTAGCTGGGCCGAGTCCAGGCGCTGCCGCACGTACAGTTTTGGTGGCGGTGACAGACACTGTTCTTGACTCTAGGGGCCTATTAGGCCGACGTCTGAGGCGCAGATCGCTGGCTCTCGACGCATTACTCTTTACGCCTTACATTTCTGTCTTCCTTCCTGGGTCAGTGATTCCCGGACCCTGGAAGAGAAGAGGGTGGCTAATGATTAAGGTGAGGGGAACGGGGGGGGAGGGGATCCATTGACCTCTGTTTGTTTCTTTCCTACATCCTACAGATTCTTGGTAACAGCTGGCCCAGGTTTCTACAGGTACTCAATTTATATCATTACATGAGGAGTGAATTGACTTTTCTTGGTTTTGTTCTCATTCCAGATGCTTGGGATGGAAGAAGTTTGAGTGACCTATCCTGTGTTTATCCTCCTTGCCGTAGCTGAGTTGATCTTTTTGAAACCCTCTTCCCAGACTCTTGGATTTATTTATTTTATTCCAGTGTGAATGCATGTTTTTTCCCTCATAGATGGCAGTTCTGGATTAGCAGTTTTAAGGTCTCAACTTTGTTTTTAGTTATCTTCCTTTACCATTTAACTGTATTTTCTTTCCTTTTTATAGCATGAGCAGTAATATCCAGACCAACATGGAATGGAGGATGTCCCTTAATCTCCTCACATGGCTATCCCTTGTGCAGTCCTCTTTTAACAAGTAATTGTTTCTGTGGATATCTGTTAAGGTTAAAATCTTTTAAATATCTAATTTTGTCTTCTAGGCTTTCCTTAAAGTTTCCCATGTCTCAATGGACTCCTGAATATAACGAGCTCTACACCTTAAAAGTGGATATGAAGAGTGAGATTCCTTCTGATGCACCAAAGACACAGGAGAGTCTGAAAGGGATCCTTTTGCATCCAGAGCCCATTGGGGCAGCCAAAAGTTTTCCTGCAGGAGTTGAGATGATTAATAGTAAAGTGGGGAATGAATTCTCTCACCTGTGTGATGATTCTCAAAAGCAAGAGAAGGAAATGAATGGTAACCAGCAAGAACAAGAAAAAAGTCTCGTTGTGAGGAAAAAACGCAAAAGCCAGCAGGCTGGCCCTTCGTATGTGCAGAATTGTGTTAAAGAAAACCAGGGAATATTAGGACTGAGGCAACACCTAGGGACACCAAGTGATGAAGATAATGATTCCTCTTTTAGTGATTGTCTTTCTTCTCCTTCATCTAGTCTGCATTTTGGAGATTCTGATACTGTGACTTCAGATGAGGATAAAGAAGTCTCTGTAAGACATTCCCAGACCATTTTGAATGCTAAAAGTAGAAGCCATAGTGCACGGTCTCATAAGTGGCCTCGGACTGAGACAGAATCTGTATCGGGATTGTTAATGAAAAGACCCTGTTTACATGGCAGTTCGTTACGGAGACTTCCATGCAGAAAGAGATTTGTAAAAAATAATTCCTCACAGAGGACACAGAAACAAAAAGAGAGGATATTAATGCAGAGGAAGAAACGAGAAGTGTTAGCTCGAAGAAAATATGCCTTGCTACCTAGTTCTAGTAGTTCCAGTGAGAATGACCTCAGCAGTGAATCCTCTTCTAGCTCATCAACTGAAGGAGAAGAAGATTTGTTTGTTTCTGCCAGTGAAAACCACCAAAACAATCCAGCTGTTCCCTCAGGTAAAAATGTTTAAGCTGAGTAAAACATGGAATGCCTTTAAATGTTTTTTCTTTTTGTTTCCAGGAAGTATTGATGAAGATGTTGTGGTGATAGAAGCTTCCTCCACTCCCCAGGTTACTGCCAATGAAGAAATTAATGTTACCTCAACTGACAGTGAAGTGGAGATTGTAACAGTTGGAGAAAGCTATCGGTGAGATTTTAATTCTTAGTTAAATGTTTGAATATTTACTAACTTAATATTGATGTCATTTAAGGTCTCGTTCAACCCTTGGACACTCCAGATCTCATTGGAGCCAGGGTTCCAGTTCTCATGCAAGTCGGCCACAGGAGCCACGGAACCGCAGTAGGATTTCTACTGTTATACAGCCCTTGAGGCAGAATGCAGCAGAAGTTGTGGACCTTACCGTTGATGAAGATGGTAAATTGAAGTAGTAACAGTAGAAAATTATGGAAATGCTAAGTTGACATTTTGTATTTTGTAGAACCTACTGTAGTACCAACCACTTCTGCAAGAATGGAATCACAAGCTACTAGCGCTTCCATTAACAATTCAAATCCATCTACCTCTGAGCAGGCCTCTGATACTGCTTCAGCTGTCACCAGTAGCCAACCTTCCACAGTGTCAGAGACTTCAGCTACTCTTACAAGCAATAGTACCACTGGCACTTCTATAGGAGGTATGTAAAAAAGTGGGGGAGGGGAGACTTTTTGATTATTCTGTGCATTTTTTTCTGTTTCAAGATGACTCAAGGAGAACTACATCTAGTGCTGTAACGGAAACTGGCCCTCCTGCAATGCCAAGGTTACCTTCCTGCTGTCCCCAGCACTCACCATGTGGAGGGTCGTCACAGAACCACCATGCATTAGGACATCCTCATACAAGTTGCTTTCAGCAGCATGGTCACCATTTTCAACATCATCACCACCACCACCATACTCCCCACCCAGCTGTCCCAGTTTCTCCTTCCTTTAGTGATCCTGCTTGCCCTGTGGAAAGACCTCCACAAGTACAAGCACCTTGTGGAGCAAATAGTAGTTCTGGTACCAGCTATCATGAACAGGTATGTGGAATTTGAGTCAGTCTTTCTTTCCTAGAAAGATAAAATATACTTCCTTTTTATCTAGCAGGCATTGCCAGTGGACCTGAGCAACAGTGGTATCAGAAGTCATGGAAGTGGCAGTTTTCATGGAGCATCTGCATTTGACCCCTGCTGCCCTGTTTCTTCCTCCCGAGCTGCAATCTTTGGCCATCAGGCCGCTGCTGCTGCCCCAAGTCAACCTTTATCATCAATAGATGGCTATGGATCAAGCATGGTTGCGCAGCCCCAGCCCCAGCCCCCTCCACAGCCCTCTCTCTCATCATGTCGACATTACATGCCACCCCCTTGTAAGTATATACTTAGTGGACACAAAATCTAGTATGTAACATACTCAAAATATTTTTCTTGCAGATGCCTCTTTGACAAGGCCACTTCATCATCAAGCTTCTGCCTGCCCGCATTCTCATGGAAACCCCCCTCCTCAGACTCAGCCTCCGCCTCAAGTGGATTATGTTATTCCTCATCCTGTACATGCTTTCCATTCTCAAATATCTTCTCATGCAACATCTCATCCTGTGGCACCCCCACCACCAACTCACTTAGCCAGTACAGCTGCACCAATCCCTCAGCATCTTCCTCCTACACACCAGCCAATTTCGCACCATATTCCAGCCACAGCACCTCCAGCACAGAGACTGCATCCTCATGAAGTGATGCAGAGGATGGAAGTTCAAAGGAGGAGGATGATGCAGCATCCAACGTATGTTTTACGTTTTTAAAAAGAAAGTCAAGAAAGAAATAACCAATTATTCAATTATTTCCAGTGGTCTTTTTGTGTTCTGTGTTTCCAGGCGGGCACATGAACGCCCCCCACCCCATCCACATAGGATGCACCCAAACTATGGTCATGGGCATCATATTCATGTGCCTCAGACTATGTCCTCACATCCTCGACAGGCTCCAGAGAGGTCTGCCTGGTCAGTATCTTCTTTAATTTCAAAACAGTGCTGGAGGATTAAACTGTTCTCATCCTTTCGTTAGGGAACTGGGAATTGAAGCTGGAGTGACTGCAGCTACTTATACACCTGGTGCATTGCATCCTCACTTGGCCCATTATCACGCACCTCCTCGACTTCATCACTTACAATTAGGAGCTCTTCCTTTAATGGTAAAATGGAAAATTTTCAAAATTTTGACATGATTGATTTAGCCTATCTCTTCTGTTGAAATAGGTTCCTGATATGGCAGGCTATCCTCACATCCGTTACATTTCATCAGGATTGGATGGAACATCATTCAGAGGTCCTTTCAGGGGCAATTTTGAGGTATGTAATAAAATAAATGAATATGTTTGTCACTTTTACCAGTCATTATATTCTTCACTTTCAGGAACTGATTCATTTGGAAGAAAGATTAGGCAATGTCAATCGTGGAGCATCCCAGGGGACAATTGAAAGATGTACATATCCACATAAATACAAAAAGGTAAGAATTTATTCTATGAAACTTCTGGAGTGAGTTGTTCAATAATGTCATCTCTACTAATAAGGTAACAACTGATTGGTTCTCACAGAGGAAACTGCACTGCAAACAAGATGGGGAAGAAGGGACTGAGGAAGACACAGAGGAAAAATGTACTATCTGTTTGTCTATTTTAGAGGAAGGTGAAGATGTGAGGTAACTAGATATTAATTATCTAAAATCCATTGATTTTTGCTTTTTGTTTTCTTGCCAATAATAGACGTCTTCCATGTATGCACCTTTTCCACCAAGTGTGTGTTGACCAATGGTTGATTACCAATAAGAAGTGCCCCATATGCAGAGTGGACATTGAGGCCCAGCTGCCAAGTGAAAGTTGACACCATGTTTCAGAACTCTTGCCCTCCCTCTCATTCCCATCCTTCCTGGTACTGCAGTCAACCAAAGATGGCATGACTTACCTGCGCAGATTTGGAAGCATTGAACTTAGAGTGCTGGCTCTGCTATATGGTACAACTAATGCTAGACCTACAGTTTATGTATACAGTTGATTTTGATGTATTTATAAAAGCTTTTTTTTCTAGATTTGACATTTTTCTGTATCATTTTACTGTATTTTTGCATGGTTCCTTGTATTGCATTTCTTTGCACATATTATGGGCTTGTGACCCTAAACTTGCAGGCAAGGTTAGCTGCTTTAGTAAGTAGAATTTTGTGGTCTTTTTGTTTTTTACATAGTACCAAGCCTTGATAATTATGAATTTTTTATCCATTACTAACCTTTAATTTAATCAATCATGTACTTTAGTTTAATGTATAAAGATCCTCTAGAAAATGATAATATTGTGTATTAAGACATTCCTTAATTAGGACAAAATGGCTGCTGTATATTTACTATATGGAGTTCTGAGTTAAATACCATCCTTAATACTGGGAACAGAATACAACCCATATAAATCAGATGCAGGTGGTAGTCACATCACCAGAGTGATCAGTATAAATTTTCTTGGTGTATCCTTTTCCTTTCAACACAGTGCAGATAAGAGTTGAATATTGATATCATACATTTAGACTGCTGTTCTGATTGCATTTATCTTTTTCCTACATCATTTAGAATTTTATTTCCCTGATTCAGTTTTTGCTGCTGTGAAACAGCTCTGATGAACACTAAATATTAATTTCAATTAGCTAGATTGTACATACTTGCAGATTTAACAAAATTTTAGGGAAATTGAAAAAGACATGTAGAATTTGTTGTCTTCTGCTAAGCACGAAAAGTTAAGATATCTGCTTACATTGATTTTGTAGACACATTAAGTCAAGATTTGGAATTTAAGTCACTGGCAGGTATCTGTGCATTCATAGAACTTATAAAGGTCCCAGGATCACTTTTAAGGGATTTTTATTAGTTTAAAGGTAAATAAAGTCAGCTGAATCTACATGTCTCTTGTTTTATTTCTCTCTAAACTTGAAAACAGTAAATCTGCAGATACTGTGAGGCACAAATTATACTGTCAACCTACTGTTGCTATGGTTATATACTCCCACTTCATACATTACCAAGAGTCGATCACTGATTTAAAATTTTTAATTTCTATAGTTAAGATTTACTGCATAATATAGAATATAAAGTTAAGTTAACATACTAACATTTCTCCTTTGGAGGAAGTTTTAATCTACTTCAGGATGCATATTATTATCAAGATACTTTCATATACAGGATAGCCTAATTTTATTTGTTTAAATATGCTTAATATGCCCCAGATTGCAAATGCATCCAGTCAGTAATATCACTGTCTGTATGTGGAGGACATGTTCCCATGGATCATATGTGAAGATGTCAATAAGCTTGCATTAAGCCACCTGCTTTGTAAGTGGATTGATTAATAAATAACTTATATTTCTATTGTCTTTGTGTTTCATAATTAGTTTTTATAAAAACAGTTTACATTAAACATCTTGGAATTCAACAATAGTGATCTCACTCAAATTGACATTTGCATAATTTGACATTTATATTCATTCAGTTATGACTACTTGCCCTTTTCTTCATATTAGTAAATGTTACACTGTAGTAGTTGTCAATGTTAACAGGCTTCAACATAGTATGTGTGCAGATGGACGATGGATTTAAAGAGCATACCTTATGATTAAACCGAGGTTATAGAAGGTCAGGGGAGAGTGAAGGAGTCAGTGACCTATGTCTGCCATCTTACTGGGGAAAAGAGCAAGTAGCCTGTCTTCCTTTAAGTAAGTAGCCTGTAATGGATGTACTACTTTGCCACTGGAATACCCCGGGTCTGTGCCAAGGGACTGAAGAAGTGTAAGATGGGGAGAACTGTATGTCATGGAGTCCTCTTGACGTTCCCCCAGATACAAGTAAAGCACAGGTGGATTTCTCTATTTTTGAATACTACATCAGATTTAGATGCACGACTACCTGTTGACTTGTTTTATAATTGCTACTGATTTTTTTAATGTAGGCAAAGCTTTGTTACTTTGAAATTTATTTAATAAAAGTATTTGTGACATAAACCTGAATTGTTAATATAGGAGCTTATTAAGCTACTGCCATTAGTTATCGAAAAATGTGATAAGTAATGAAGAAAGTAAGGAAGAAAATGACTTTGAACATTTTGACTTTTTGTGCTTTGTTTTGGTGTCTTCCATATCCTGCTGCATCTTATATGTCAAAATGAACATTTCAGTGGTAGCTGTCCAAATACATAAAAACTAAAATTCTTTTGTTAGCAAGTCCTTATTTTTATTGTTGTTAACATGCAAGTGATAAACTGATAATTTGAAACATTTTTCTTACTCTGGTGACTTTCTTTTAGCTGCTAGCACACTTCAGCATTTGAACCATAACAGTTGTGATAAACTGATCGTTTGAAACGTTTTTCTTACTCTGGTGACTTTCTTTTAGCTGCT